TACATTCCTTGCAAGTCATCTTTAAAAGCCAATGACGTCATTTCAAATTAGGATTCTCAGAGATAATTTCTCTCTGTATTACACTGAAAATAATTTTGGAACTATCCTTAATGCCACTTAAAGCCTGAAATTGACCAGTAACTTAATTTGATAGAATATAAGGCGAACACCTCAACTATATTAAATTGTCCCATTTGGGTGGACACTCCTCGGGCACCCTGTTCCGCCCTACACACAGATAATCTGGGGGCGCTCGCGCACAGCTGTCATCGTAGCAGCAGAGGCCACTGTCAATACAGGTTGCCTGACTGATCGTCTGACCAAACCGGGCTAACCCGAGGGCGGTAAATAAGCTCTGGCCATGAAGCAATGACTCCGCAGGATTGCGCAGGGCAGTCACGGGCGTTCACTCCATTTTCTGTTCGTTGTGCTGAGGCCTTTCCACCATTAACTTACCCCAACTCCCCCGCATAGGGCAATACGACCCCTCCAAATATCAAACGCTAAGCATATTAAAATAACAAAATACCTCGCCGCTATTTTATCACCAGACCCTCCTCCCAGCGGGGAACGCAGAGTAGACAGAGAGGCAAGGGAGGGCAAGGCGATTGTGACAGCGCGGAGGGGTGAACACGGCCCAGCTGGGCATGAGGTAAGGTGGGGAGACTACCTGGACAGCAAGCGCGCAGGCGCAGCCGCGGCCGCAGGGCCCACTGGTCCCTTTCTAGTAATTTCGCTAACCGTGACGTCATCTCGGTGCGCCGTTACAGCGCTTAACTGGAAACTGCGATTTAGTTTTTGGTGAAAGGAGTGGAAAAAAACCATGAACTGACCTACCCCGCCCCATTTTGCTTTTAGTCCTTCACACTGGCTTCGCCTGCACTTTGGGCAATGGAGCGGGAAAGGAAAAGGCACGCAGGCTGAGCTCAAAGTCGCGCCAGCCGGGGATGACTCGGCGACGCCGCCAGGCGCGTTACCCGGCGTGCTCCGCGCGGCGCCGGCGAAGGGACGTGGGGGAAGGGGCAGGGAGGAGGAAGCGGTGGCTGCTGCGGATGTCGGTGTGAGCGAGCGGCGCCTGAACACACGGCGGCTGCCGAGCGCCTGACCCGGGCCTGCGCCAGAGCCTGCACCGAGCTCCGGGGCCCCACACCCGCTACGGTGGCCCTGCGCCCGTTGCTACTGAGGCGGCGTGCTCTGCATTCTTCGCTGTCCAGGCCTGCCGGCTCTGGTGTCTGCTGGCTCCTCCTTGCTCGCCTGCTCCCTCCTGCTTGCCTGAGTCACCGCCGCCGCCGCCGCCACAGCCATGGCCGAGAGTGGTGAAAGCGGCGGTCCTCCGGGCTCCCAGGATAGCGCCGCCGGAGCCGAAGGTGCTGGCGCCCCCGCGGCCGCTGCCTCCGCGGAGCCCAAAATCATGAAAGTCACCGTGAAGACCCCGAAGGAAAAGGAGGAATTCGCCGTGCCCGAGAATAGCTCCGTCCAGCAGGTGAGGCCGCCTGGGGCTCGGGCCGGGATGGGCTGTAATACATACTTATTTTATTTTTATTTAGTTTAAGGAAGAAATCTCTAAACGTTTTAAATCACATACTGACCAACTTGTGTTGATATTTGCTGGAAAAATTTTGAAAGATCAAGATACCTTGAGTCAGCATGGAATTCATGATGGACTTACTGTTCACCTTGTCATTAAAACACAAAACAGGTATGGTTTTGGAAGATGTACAGCTTTAAAATCTGCTTACTCTGTGATTAATTATTTTCCCTAGGCCTCAGGATCATTCAGCTCAGCAAACAAATACAGCTGGAAGCAATGTTACTACATCATCAACTCCTAATAGTAACTCTACATCTGGTTCTGCTACTAGCAACCCTTTTGGTTTAGGTAAGTGTCTTTAGTCATTCCAGTAGGGATGGGATTTGTATGTTTTTGCCCTTTATCCTCTTAGGTGGCCTTGGGGGACTTGCAGGTCTGAGTAGCTTGGGTTTGAATACTACCAACTTCTCTGAACTACAGAGTCAGATGCAGCGACAACTTTTGTCTAACCCTGAAATGATGGTCCAGATCATGGAAAATCCCTTTGTTCAGAGCATGCTCTCAAATCCTGACCTGATGAGACAGTTAATTATGGCCAATCCACAAATGCAGCAGTTGATACAGAGAAATCCAGAAATTAGTCATATGTTGAATAATCCAGATATAATGAGACAAGTATGTGGAAAGTTCTTTCAGTTCGTTTAGCTTTTTTTTCTTTTTTTGGAAATATTTTTCGTAGACGTTGGAACTTGCCAGGAATCCAGCAATGATGCAGGAGATGATGAGGAACCAGGACCGAGCTTTGAGCAACCTAGAAAGCATCCCAGGGGGATATAATGCTTTAAGGCGCATGTACACAGATATTCAGGAACCAATGCTGAGTGCTGCACAAGAGCAGGTGATCCACTGGCTCCAAGGTTCAGGCCAAGGTTCTTTGTGATTTTTTATGTCTTTTATTACAGTTTGGTGGTAATCCATTTGCTTCCTTGGTGAGCAATACATCCTCTGGTGAAGGTAGTCAACCTTCCCGTACAGAAAATAGAGATCCACTACCCAATCCATGGGCTCCACAGACTTCCCAGAGTTCATCAGCTTCCAGCGGCACTGCCAGCACTGTGGGTGGCACTACTGGTAGTACTGCCAGTGGCACTTCTGGGCAGAGTACTACTGCGCCAAATTTGGTGCCTGGAGTAGGAGGTATGCTTTTAACAACTCAGGCTTTTTTCTTTTTAATATGTCTTTTTTAAAAACAAACTTTCAGCTAGTATGTTCAACACACCAGGAATGCAGAGCTTGTTGCAACAAATAACTGAAAACCCACAACTGATGCAAAACATGTTGTCTGCCCCCTACATGAGAAGCATGATGCAGTCACTAAGCCAGAATCCTGACCTTGCTGCACAGGTGAGTTTGTAATTGTATTGAAAAAGACTGTGCAGTTAAAATTGTTTGAACACTTGCCCCATAGATGATGCTGAATAATCCCCTATTTGCTGGAAATCCTCAGCTTCAAGAACAAATGAGACAACAGCTCCCAACTTTCCTCCAACAAGTGAGTAAGACAAGATGTTAGCTATCTTGGGTCTTTGTAACCACTAGTTTTCTTTCTTCCTTAGATGCAGAATCCTGATACACTATCAGCAATGTCAAACCCTAGAGCAATGCAGGCCTTGTTACAGATTCAGCAGGGTTTACAGACATTAGCAACGGAAGCCCCGGGCCTCATCCCAGGGTAGGCTTATTTGGGGAAGATAATGAAAGTGTCTTAGGATATTTCCTATTTGTGCTTTCTGTAGGTTTACTCCTGGCTTGGGGGCATTAGGAAGCACTGGAGGCTCTTCGGGAACTAATGGATCTAACGCCACACCTAGTGAAAACACAAGTCCCACAGCAGGAACCACTGAACCTGGACATCAGCAGTTTATTCAGCAGATGCTGCAGGCTCTTGCTGGAGTAAATCCTCAGGTATCAGTTCTTTTCCATTCAAGTTTTGTATTAGAGTTGGATTAATTTTTTTTTTCTTTAATAGCTACAGAATCCAGAAGTCAGATTTCAGCAACAACTGGAACAACTCAGTGCAATGGGATTTTTGAACCGTGAAGCAAACTTGCAAGCTCTAATAGCAACAGGAGGTGATATCAATGCAGCTATTGAAAGGTTACTGGGCTCCCAGCCATCATAGCAGCATTTCTGTATCTTGAAAAAATGTAATTTATTTTTGATAACGGCTCTTAAACTTTAAAATACCTGCTTTATTTCATTTTGACTCTTGGAATTCTGTGCTGTTATAAACAAACCCAATATGATGCATTTTAAGGTGGAGTACAGTAAGATGTGTGGGTTTTTCTGTATTTTTCTTTTCTGGAACAGTGGGAATTAAGGCTACTGCATGCATCACTTCTGCATTTATTGTAATTTTTTAAAAACATCACCTTTTATAGTTGGGTGACCAGATTTTGTCCTGCATCTGTCCAGTTTATTTGCTTTTTAAACATTAGCCTATGGTAGTAATTTATGTAGAATAAAAGCATTAAAAAGAAGCAAATCATTTGCACTCTATAATTTGTGGTACAGTATTGCTTATTGTGACTTTGGCATGCATTTTTGCAAACAATGCTGTAAGATTTATACTACTGATAATTTTGTTTTATTTGTATACAATATAGAGTATGCACATTTGGGACTGCATTTCTGGAAACATACTGCAATAGGCTCTCTGAGCAAAACACCTGTAACTAAAAAAGTGAAGATAAGAAAATACTCTTAAAGCTGAGTATTTCCTAATTGTATAGAATCTTACAGCATCTTTGACAAACATCTCCCAGCAAAAGTGCCGGTTAGTCAGGTTTGTTGAAAATACAGTAGAAAAGCTGATTCTGGTTATCTCTTTAAGGACAATTAATTGTACAGACACATAATGTAACATTGTCTCAACATTCATTCACAGATTGACTGTAAATTACCTTAATCTTTGTGCAGACTGAAGGAACACTGTAGTATACCCCAAAGTGCATTTGCCTAGGACTTCTCAGCTTCTCCCATAGGTAGTTTAACAGGCATTAAAATTTGTAATTGAAATGTTGCTTTCACTGAAAAAGTGTCTTGATGTTTCAGTTATTTTTAATCGCCATAAAAAAATAGAACTATCTTTTGGGTTTATCTGTTTTCTCATGCACAGGCAATACACAAATTTAAAATGAGTTGTGAGCCAATTGTTTCTGAAGTGTTTTGGTAGTTCTATTAAGAAATAGTTAAATATTGTGCTTTTCAGAGCCTCAGAGAAAGGGGGACGGGGTGGGGGGGTGGGGCAGCGGAATCTGTCCTGGATGGGGCCAGCTTAAATAATACTGGCAACCAAGATTCTGTTAGGATTTCTGTGCATATAGTGTAGTAAAGAAGTATCATTCAGGGGTGAAAAACAAAGAGCCGTTTTAATGATGTTGAGTACATTTGGCTGTTTTATAGCCTTTTTCTTCCCTCCCCCAAAGAATTCTGTTTGCCTAACTCCCAAACTGTTGGGGTGGTACATTCCTTTAGGACCAATTAAAACATAATTGAGGGTCAGTGATACATTTGGCTGACTCTGGTTCAGTATTCTCTTAGGTGATTATATTCTCTCATGTACAGTTACAGGAAATTAAAATGTTAAAGTAACCTAAAATGAATTCAGACCAATAAAATCAAGGGAAATACAAGTTGATTGCATTACTTCTGTATGTTGCTTGCTATTAAAAAGGTTAAGAGGCCAGGTTACCCACCAGTCCTTGCACTGTTCTGACACTTTCCCCAGGAGGAAAACAAGTACAAAGGTTACGGTGGAGGCATAAGTAGAAGAGATTGTTAAGAAGGGTATTCATGTGTCTTTGCTCTTTCTGCTTTATGCCTCAGTTTGGTTTAAAAACTTCTGTACTGGCAAATGGTGGTATTCAGTGTGGGATAGTGTCATAACTAATTTGACAATTTATTAATCATAAAATAACAATAAATCTCTAGCTTTTACACTTGATTTGTCTTGCCTCTTTTGTAGAAAGAA